GAAATTAGAGTGCATTAAAACGTAAAGTAATGAAAACGCACAATACACGTTTTTGGAGTTCATCAGTACTATCTGTTTAATCAAATGCATTTTCCTCTCAGTCTCTAAAGCCTTTTTAAACTTTAAGAGGATAAATAATTTTGTAAGAAGACAATCCCAAAACCAATTGTTAGTTTACATTTATTAAAGGGTGTGCATAATTCATTGTTCATGAGACAATTACACAAAACTGACATTTCAAGGATGCCAAAAGATGAAACACTGCCATAAAGAACACACACTAGACATTACAAATCTTGGTCAAAATACCTACGTTAACGCAAAAAAAAAAATCAATTGGCTCAGTAATTGATTAGGATAATCCTCCCCTCCTCTTGCCTGTACACTGTGGCAAGTCCATTTACTTTCTTTTTTTTTTTTTTTAAAGCCAACAAAGGAGACAGTGGGGAATGCTATATGTCTGTATCTGCTTTCCTCCTCAACCCTAGGAATAAAGTAAACACGTTTACTGAGGGCGGGGGTCTAAGGGCCTGCAACAATGAGATCTGTCGCCTTGGCTAGGACTGGCGCCGAGAGGCGATAGGTCTCGGGAGAGCCTGGCGCAGGGTGTGGGAGATTAGGAATCCCAGGTCCACCGGAGATGGCAGGGGGTGGCCTGGCCCGGTGCGGGGCCGCTTGCCTGCACGCAACCAACTAAGGCGGTGGTGCGCAAGTAGTGGTGACGGCGGGCGCGCGGAGAAAAGGAACGTTGTGACGGAAACTCCAGCTGCCGGAGACCCCACCGCAGTGAGGTCACTGGACTCCCCGGACTCGGGGCGTGACCGGCGCCGACCCGGGGCGCCGAGAGGCCCACCGGGCGGAGGGGGCCCAACTACCATCCCGCATTTTCCTGGGTCTCTCTCCCGGGCGGTGACGTGACGTGCTGACGGCGGGCCCGTGCCGGGGAGCTGGGCCGCTTTTTGTCAGCTCCGAACTCGGCCCCTCCTCCCTCCCTCCGCCCGCCCTACCAGCCGGAGCCCGGCCCAGTGCTCCAGAGAAAGGCCGTCCTGCAGCACCCGCCGCTGTCGCCGACCGCCCGCACATCCGTCGGGTGAGTCCCGCGTGCCCCCGCGGCCGCGGGGCCTAGTGCGCGCGCAGTAACCTGTTTGTGGCCTGGTCGGCGTCCCGTAGGGCGCCCTCCCGCGCTAGGCCGGCCGGCGTGGCGCTCGGCGCCGAACAGGCCCCGAGGAGGCCGCAGTTAGGCCTAGTGATTATCCAGTTGCCCTGAGCGGCTGCGGAGGTGCGCTCCATAAGCGGGCAGGGTGGGAAAAGTTCGCCCGTTTGTCCGGAAGGCAGTTGATGGACCTGGGGTCGACACCACTGCGGACGCAGGGCACGGCACGGGGGCGAGAAGGCGAAGGCTGCAGGCGTGAGGTGAAGGCCGGAGGCCTGCTGGGCCTATTTTCTAATGTTTGGTATACTTTATTCCCTGGTTTAGGAGCTGTGACTAATGAGAATTAAAGGCCATGGATGAAGATGAATTTGAATTGCAGCCACAAGAGCCAAACTCATTTTTTGATGGAATAGGTATTACTATTTATTGGGTTGTTTCACTTCCCGAGATTTGTCATTTTAATTTTTATTCTTTAAGGAGCTGATGCTACACACATGGATGGTGATCAGATTGTTGTGGAAATACAAGAAGCAGTTTTTGTTTCTAATATTGTGGATTCTGACATAACTGTGCATAACTTTGTTCCTGATGACCCAGACTCAGTTGTAATCCAAGATGTTGTTGAAGATGTTGTCATAGAGGAGGATGTTCAGTGCTCAGATATCTTAGAAGAGGCAGATGTATCTGAAAATGTCATCATTCCTGAGCAAGTGCTGGACTCAGATGTAACTGAAGAAGTTTCTTTACCACACTGCACAGTCCCAGATGATGTTTTAGCTTCTGACATTACTTCAACCTCAATGTCTATGCCAGAACATGTTTTAACGAGTGAATCCATGCATGTGTGTGACATTGGACATGTTGAACATATGGTGCATGATAGTGTAGTGGAAGCAGAAATCATTACTGATCCTCTGACGAGTGACATAGTTTCAGAAGAAGTATTGGTAGCAGACTGTGCCCCTGAAGCAGTCATAGATGCCAGCGGGATCTCAGTGGACCAGCAAGATAATGACAAAGCCAGCTGTGAGGACTACCTAATGATTTCGTGTAAGTCATGGGGTACAGTGATTTTAAGCAATTATGGTTGATGATATATTTTCTGCCTTTTCAGTGGATGATGCTGGCAAAATAGAACATGATGGTTCCACTGGAGTGACCATCGATGCAGAATCAGAAATGGATCCTTGTAAAGTGGATAGCACTTGTCCTGAAGTCATCAAGGTGTACATTTTTAAAGCTGACCCTGGAGAAGATGACTTAGGTAAGAGGAAGCTGTCAGCATTTTATACATTGATAATTTTTGGAGCTTTCATATTCTCTGATAGGTGGAACTGTAGACATTGTGGAGAGTGAACCTGAAAATGATCATGGAGTTGAACTACTTGATCAGAACAGCAGTATTCGTGTTCCCAGGGAAAAGATGGTTTATATGACTGTCAATGACTCTCAACAAGAAGATGAAGATTTAAGTATGTGGCTTTTTAAAAAAAAATTTTTACTTCACAAAAAATTTTTTATTTATTTTGTGCTTAGATGTTGCTGAAATTGCTGATGAAGTTTATATGGAAGTGATCGTAGGAGAGGAGGATGCTGCTGTTGCAGCAGCAGCAGCTGCTGTGCATGAGCAGCAAATTGATGAGGATGAAATGAAAACCTTCGTACCAATTGCATGGGCAGCAGCTTATGGTAACTTACATAGAAGCCAGAAGGATTGAGTAGTGTAATTCTGTGTTTTAATGCACATTGTTAGGTAATAATTCTGATGGAATTGAAAACCGGAATGGCACTGCAAGTGCCCTCTTGCACATAGATGAGTCTGCTGGCCTTGGCAGACTGGCTAAACAGAAACCAAAGAAAAAGAGAAGACCTGATTCCAGGCAGTACCAAACAGGTGAGTTCCACAGGGGTGTTATGATGGAGTTTAGCACTCATACTGCTTTCTTTTCCTTTCTTAGCAATAATTATTGGCCCTGATGGTCATCCTTTGACTGTCTATCCTTGCATGATTTGTGGGAAGAAGTTTAAGTCGAGGGGTTTTTTGAAAAGACACATGAAAAACCATCCTGAACACCTTGCCAAGAAGAAGTACCACTGTACTGACTGTGATTACACTACCAATAAGAAGATAAGTTTACATAACCACCTGGAGAGCCACAAGCTGACCAGCAAGGCAGAGAAGGCCATTGAATGTGATGAGTGTGGGAAGCATTTTTCTCATGCAGGGGCTTTGTTTACTCACAAAATGGTGCATAAGGAAAAAGGGGCCAACAAAATGCACAAGTGTAAATTCTGTGAATATGAGACAGCTGAACAGGGGTTATTGAATCGCCACCTCTTGGCAGTCCACAGCAAGAACTTTCCTCATATTTGTGTGGAGTGTGGTAAAGGTTTCCGACACCCGTCGGAACTGAGAAAGCACATGCGAATCCATACCGGCGAGAAGCCATACCAATGCCAGTACTGTGAATATAGGTCTGCAGACTCTTCTAACTTGAAAACACATATAAAAACAAAGCATAGTAAAGAGATGCCATTCAAGTGTGACATTTGTCTTCTGACTTTCTCAGATACCAAAGAAGTGCAGCAACATACTCTTGTCCACCAAGAAAGCAAAACACATCAGTGTTTGCATTGCGACCACAAGAGTTCAAACTCAAGTGATTTGAAACGACATGTAATTTCAGTTCATACGAAAGACTATCCTCATAAGTGTGAGATGTGCGAGAAAGGCTTTCACAGGCCTTCAGAACTTAAGAAACATGTGGCTGTCCACAAAGGTAAAAAAATGCACCAATGTAGACATTGTGACTTTAAGATTGCAGACCCATTTGTTCTAAGTCGCCATATTCTCTCAGTTCACACAAAGGATCTTCCATTTAGGTGTAAGAGATGTAGAAAGGGATTTAGGCAACAAAATGAGCTTAAAAAGCATATGAAGACACACAGTGGCAGGAAAGTATATCAGTGTGAGTACTGTGAGTATAGCACTACAGATGCCTCAGGCTTTAAACGGCACGTTATTTCCATTCATACAAAAGACTATCCTCATCGGTGTGAGTACTGCAAGAAAGGCTTCCGAAGACCTTCAGAAAAGAACCAGCACATAATGAGACACCATAAAGAAGTTGGTCTGCCCTAACAGTGTGTCTACAAGCTTGTAAAGATGTTGGCCTTGAAGCAGAAAATTCATTTTTTAAAGCCAGTCTTGTTCACATCCATTACTATACATTGAATTATGCTGTGTAAAAATAGAATTATTGCTTCTAGTCCACTTTTCTTTACATTTTATTCAATACGCTGTCCTGAATCCTATTCAGTTTCTTTAATAGATGAGGAAAAATAGCAACAAGCAAGTTGCTTATAATAAAATAATTTGTGATTCTATACTGAATTTTCAGTCATAAAAGCTTTACTATTTATTTACATATTTATTCATGTTCATGGTACTCTTCTAAGACAAAATCAGATTGATAACTATGAAAGTAACATTTTTGACCCATTTCCTCCTACACAAGTGTTTCACATTGGAGACATCTGCTAATATAAATGGGAGGTTTTACTGTCAAGTCCAATTAGCAAAACGTGGTAATAATTTTTTTGTCAGTATTTTCAGATTACATGATAAAATTTTACATTTGAGCTTCTAGCATTGATTAATATAGGATATTGACCACGTTTATGTTTAAATTTCATTTTGTTCAGCAGACAAAATGTACTTCCCTTAACTTTCATTAATAGTGTTTACATCTTTTGTCAGCACAGCAAACTTTTAGAAAGTAATAGTTTTACTTATTTTTATCTTCTGTTTTCTCTTTGTACTGCTTTGTCTTGCATTGTGTTCCAACACATGAGACTTACTGCTCACTGAATTTTGGAGTCTTTTAGAGGTAAATTGTGGACTCAGGATTTTTTGAAACTTGGTGTGTAACTCTAAATCTTGTATATGCATCTTTGTTGCTTATTACATATTTACACACACAACCACAAATTTTAAACTTATGATGAAAATTTACAATAACCTGAAAGATCCAGAGATGTATGAGAGCATTTTGTAACTTGTTATTCAGTTACTAAATTTGAGGTGAATAATTAAAAAGAAAAGGACATTAGGAGAGTGAAAATCTTCTCTTCAAATAATCTTTGATAGATAAAAATGGAAGGTAAGATGTTTCTAGATAGAATGTTTTCATACAATTTCAGCTTCATATCATAAATTTTTCTGGAAAGCTATTTCAGACATAGATTTCATAGTATTTTTCTGAGAATCCTGTGAAGGAACGCTGTCTCTTTGCAAAGTAAGGAGGACTAAGGGAAAATGATGGTACCATGTAACAGAATGAGAGCTAATTCCAAATTAGCAACTTCATCCTGCTTTCTATTTTACATTGAGTAAAGTTTTAAAAAGACAACAGTCAAGTTGATTTTGATTAGAAGATAAAAGTACATAATGAAAATCCATGGCCTTATTTGGAATATATATCACTTTCCAAATTTTATTATTTATTTGAGAGTTAATAAGTTAATGTTATTAAGCAGTTAATAATTTATATGTATGGATATAATATAAAATGAATTCATATAATTAAAAAGAATTTGGTTAATAAGAATTTGGAGAATGGAAAATACATTTTTAGGTTCCTTAATTTGGCTGTTGGTACCTGTGTATTTGGAATATTTTAGGGGATTCGAATTTTTTTTAACCCACATTACAGCTACCTTCTAGCTTTAGTATGGTAGTGCTTCATTCAACTTTTGCTGTCAGGTTTTTATTTTCACCTTTTTCTGTGCCACCAATTCAAAAGTTATAGGATTAGGAAATATAAATTTATATTTGGTGATTGGCAGCCTCTGAAATGTTAGATTAATTTGATCTAGTTCTAAAGTGCTTTAGTCATATATGAATTTAAACCTAGTACCATCCAAAACCATGTAATGGATTTTAAGAATCTGTTAGGCCTTCTTAGCCTTTATACATGTCCCTACCTGATTTTTACTGTCCTTCATGATCCTGTTCTTGAAAACTTCAGTTTGTATTTGAGAATCCTTTAAATCTCCTTCCAATTTGTTTTCTCCCTGAAGTAATATAAAAGGAAGTATTTAAGTGAAAGTTTAAGAGTTTTAAAACATTCTTTAAAATTAATACAGATAGTTAGCTATTTATCTTTTAAAAATAAACTAAGGTAAAAAACGTGACACTTTACATATTTCATATTTTTCATATAGTCTGGAGGTATACACAGTTGTTTTGTTTTTAACCACGGTATTGAAACCTTTAAAAGGTAATTAAGCATTTGGTCAAGTAAATATAGAACATTTGTATAAAGAAAGAAATGAAATTGTGCTTAATGTTATATACTGTTATTATTTGCAGGCTGGTTTTAATTCTTAATTTGATTAGCAAAGCTAAAAAAGTGGATGTTGAAGTTGAAAGTTTTAAAGAGGTACAAAATCTTACAAGGACATAAATTATTATTTGGTTGAAAAATAGCCTATTAGATATTGTATGTCCCTTCCTCTGTACAAATTGTAAAATACTTAAAATAACTATGAAGAATTCATATAGGAAGTGTGATACTATTGTAAATGTGTATTTGAGAATATGCAAAAATAAAAATAATATTTTACTGTTAATAAATGTTTACTTGTATATGATACCAATACTAAGTTAACTCTTTCTTTAAAAC